AACAAATTTAAATTTTTTAAAAATGAAATTATTTCAATATTTTGCATATTATAAAAGCATTGTAGCTAGCTAGTTTAACTCACATTATGACAAATTTAAGGATAACATATCTTACATATAAAACTTTCTTTTTTCAATCTTTGCAGGATAAAAATGTCATGTATGAGACATAAGAGTACATCTTTTTAAATATAAGAAAACCTAGATACAAATCCAGGCTTCTCCACTTATTCTTAAGTGATGCCATGATCAAGTCAATTATATTTTCTCTGTTTTAATTTCATTGTCTTCAACATGGTAATATAAAATCTATCTTTTTGGGTTTATTAACTCAGTTTTGAGATATTAAGACCATATATCCAAGTGTATAGCAAATAAGTGGTCCAAAAGTGGTGATTTTTATTTCACATTTAGTGAAAAAACTCTGAATTAATAGTTTGATTAACTGTGCCAAAGAAAAGTCTGTGGCTCTGGGAAGGGGAACATCACACACCGGGGCCTGTTGTGGGGTGGGGGGAGGGGGGAGGGATAGCATTAGGAGATATACCTAATGTAAATGACGAGTTAATGGGTGCAGCACACCAACATGGCACATGTATACATATGTAACAAACCTGCACGTTGTGCACATGTACCCTAAAACTTAAAGTATAATTAAAAAAAAAAAAAGAAAAGTCTGTGGTTCTGTCCATCTTTCAAGTATAGATTCTGGTTATTTCTAAAGGTTATGATTCTGTTTTTATTTATTTACTTTTTTTTTGTTTTAAGTCACAGAACTGCAGGAACTTGGGTGAAGTCAGCGCTCAGTTTTGATTTTATCTTTGAAGTTCCGCCATGTGGCCAGTGGCTAGCAAGCATTCTCCCTTTGGGGCATTTCATTTCCAAATGAAAAACTCTGAGTTTCTCCAACTGATGTGTTTCATTCACTCACTGTCTTACTGGTCTTCATTGTAGCACATATTGGAGAAATATGGTACTGAGCATACTTTGGACAGCTTCAAAGTTGAGTTAAATGTAAGTATTTTCCAAACAGTGGAGGACAATGAAAGATAACAGATACTTTAGTATGCGTTCATGTACTGGCTGGAACATGTTCATGCTCTGGCAGTGACTTTAGCTTTTCCTTAGAAAGCATGGGGATATTAAGTTATTTAAAAGTATTCTTTAGATCTAAAGTCTAAAGGCATCTACCCAGATTAATTTTTTAATATTTTCTGTATAGTTTCCTGATGGTATTAGAAGCAGGAAGTAGTATGGAGATAAGGAGCATATTTATTGAATGCCTACTATGTGCCAAGCACTTTGCTTAACATTATGATTAATTTTTGACTTCTCAAAACCTTGTGATTTAGTTAGTACCTATCCATTTTATAGATGTAGAGAGCAAGAATCATTGATACTAATTAACTTGCCCAGCTTTATGCAGTTAGTGAAAAGAAGTTAAAACCCAGGTATGTTGGATCCCAAGGCCCAAGTTCTTGACCACTGTCTTCTAATCAACAAAAGCTATATACTTAAGAAAACAAGGGTGAAGAATGAGGATACTAATACATTGGTATCACTGTACTTGACATTGTGGTTTATGTTTCAAATACTGGTTCTGTAGTCTTAAAGGAGTATATTTATTTGCAAATGAAAGTAGCAAGCTCACGATGGCTTCCTCCATGGTTTAAGAGGATAATGAGAGAGATCAATAGTTGTTGTCTTGTAGCCAAGCGGTACAGGGGAGAACTGGAAAGGTAGGTTCCCATTTGCTCTGTCCTGGAGGAGATAGTCAATGAGAGTATAGCCAAGTAAAATTATTACAAATGTTCATAAGTACTTTGAAGGAAACAAGTAGGGGTTGAGGTAGAGACCAGCAGGATAAGGAATGTTGCATACATAAGACGTGGGAAATAGGAATGGCTCATGTGAGGAAGTGACATAGGACCTGAGCCATGAAGGCTGAGGAGCCAGGTCTTAGAGCTGAGTGCTGCTGTCAGTTATCAGAGGAGCCCTGAATAGGCCATACTCCTCCAGGGATGGGGCATAGAGTCCTAGGCTTCTTCATTCCTGGCAGAGAGTAGGCACCATGCCGGGCACATGGCTGGCCCTGATGTATATTTGCTGAATGAATTTTGCAAATCCCTGCAAAGAGCATTTCCTTATGTACCTGCTTATACGGTCATCTGTGTTGATGTAGTGCAGCCAGGTACTTGTCTACTTAAACTTTTCATTACAGAAATTTTTAAACACAAAACAGAGTCTAGAATAATGAATCTCCATGCATCCATATCTACATTCAACAATTATTAATATTTTTTCAATCTTATTTTATCTAACCTCTACTTCATTTTTTTCTCCCTATGGTATTTTCCAGCAAGTCCCAGGCATCATATCTTTACAATTGTAAATACTTTAATATGCGTTTCACACTGATGAGGGCATTTTTATTTACATAGCCTCAGGTCACTATCACACTTAGAATTAATAAGGACTAATCTTCTGATCTTTTAAAAATTTAATAAAGCTAAATACAATTTATTAACAAATTATGATGGAATTAGCATCTATAAATGTGCCTGGATGCAGTTGCTATTTCCTTTTAAATTCTTCTCATGTTTGTGACTTGACTGTCCAATGACTGTAATTTCTTACTCTCTCTCCAAAGCTAGCAACCAAACATCAACTTTTCGTTAAAAACAAGCAAAAAAAAAAGTGGCCCAAGAGGAGCGTCTACACTGCAACTGACTTAGAAAGCTGCTTGACAGAACCTCCTCTCTTTATTGGTCCCTGTGGTGGCAGATGGTATTAAATCTGTACATGTGTCAGAAACATTATTTTTCAAAAGTTTGCTCTGATATTTTTCCTCCAGACATCATCGGATGTTGGTTCTGTCTTCATAAATTGCAAGTGGAATTGAGCATCGGTAGACTTTGGACAATCTTCTGTCACTCAGAACTGGCTGCTATGTACTCAACACTGGGAATCTAGAAAAATACAGATCTTTGAAATCATTACTGCTGACAAAGAAAAAGGAAGTCCCAGTGACACCTCTTAACATCATGACAACCTGACTCACCGACCACTTTCACTTTTTCAAAAAACCGTGCAGTGTTAGTTTGGCTTTAACATCTCTGTACCCCTCATTCATTATTTAATCTTATTTTGCTTTGTTCAGACAAGCTATCTGGGCTATTGTGAAGCTTCACACAGCCAATTACCTCAAGGTGTTTAGTTCATTTATTATTTAAAGCATAAATCTTGTACAGGTTGTCCATTGACGACCCTCTGAGTAGATGGAGTAAATGCCTTTCATCCTGGCGGCCTCAGTCAGTGCTCACAGACCTGCTTGCTGAGCTTGGCAGGCCAGGCGAGAGCTGGAGCATGTAAGATAGCAGAGGTAATTGCACTTTACTTTCTGTTTAAGGGTACTAAACCACACATTCTCACTCCTTTGATTTCAGTTTACAAGCATTGAGAAAGGAGAAATCCCGAGATGCTGCTCGCTCCCGCCGGGGAAAAGAAAACTTTGAGTTCTATGAATTGGCCAAGTTGTTGCCTCTTCCTGCAGCCATTACCAGCCAGCTCGACAAGGCATCCATCATTCGACTTACAATTAGCTATCTGAAAATGAGGGACTTTGCTAACCAGGGGGACCCTCCGTGGAACTTGCGAATGGAAGGCCCTCCACCTAACACATCAGTAAAAGGTAAGTTTTAGGTCACTGTTCAGTCTGAATATGTTCTGTTTTCTTTCTTTCTTTTTCTTTTAAGTTATAGGTGCACAGCGAAGGAGAAGCCCCAGTGCACTAGCCATTGAAGTATTTGAAGCACATTTGGGAAGCCACATTTTGCAGGTACCTTTAAAACAAAAAGAAGCTTTCTTATAATCTATTTATATATTTATTCTTTTTCCTGCAGTCCCTGGATGGCTTTGTATTTGCACTAAATCAGGAAGGAAAATTTTTGTACATTTCCGAAACAGTCTCCATCTACCTAGGCCTCTCACAAGTAAGTAAAACAATTTTAGATTCTTGGCAGCGCTTTCCTTCCCACCCTTTCTCTCGCCCTCTAGGTGGAGCTGACAGGCAGCAGTGTCTTTGACTATGTCCACCCCGGAGATCACGTGGAGATGGCTGAGCAGCTGGGCATGAAGCTCCCCCCTGGGCGGGGTCTCCTGTCACAGGGCACTGCTGAGGACGGAGCCAGCTCAGCATCTTCCTCCTCTCAGTCGGAGACCCCCGAGCCAGGTGGGAATTGCAAACCCAGTGTGTGGGTTGGTATCGTGTGTGTCTGTATTTTTGTATTCCTCAGTGGAGTCAACCAGCCCCAGTCTGCTAACCACTGACAACACTCTTGAGCGTTCCTTTTTCATCCGAATGAAATCTACTCTGACCAAACGCGGTGTGCACATCAAATCATCAGGATATAAGGTAAGCCGGTTCCGGGAGGGGAGACATTGCTGACTGGTGTCCTGTACTTAATGTTGTTTTACAGGTGATTCACATAACAGGCCGGCTACGCCTGAGAGTGTCGCTGTCCCACGGGAGGACCGTCCCCAGCCAAATCATGGGTCTCGTGGTTGTTGCGCATGCCTTGCCTCCCCCTACGATCAATGAAGTCAGAATTGACTGCCATATGTTCGTCACTCGAGTAAATATGGACCTCAATATCATTTACTGTGAAAATAGGTACTTTGTTTTTGTTTTCATTTGCCCTGTTGCTGAATTCCAGCCTGTGTTCTTCTCTTTGTAGGATTAGTGATTATATGGATCTGACCCCTGTAGATATCGTAGGGAAGAGATGCTACCACTTCATCCATGCTGAAGACGTGGAGGGCATCAGGCACAGTCACTTGGACTGTAAGTACCTCCTGTGTGGGGGAATAACCCCGTACAATGCCTCTGTTTTGTTTTTTTTCGCCAGTGCTGAATAAGGGTCAGTGTGTGACAAAGTACTATCGCTGGATGCAGAAGAACGGAGGATATATTTGGATACAGTCCAGTGCCACCATAGCTATTAATGCCAAGAATGCAAATGAAAAGAATATCATCTGGGTGAATTACCTTCTTAGGTATATTTTCTACTTCTTTTCTATTTCTGTCCCTGCACTCCTGACCAGTGCCTCCCTTCCACAGCAATCCTGAGTACAAGGACACACCCATGGACATCGCACAGCTCCCCCATCTGCCGGAGAAAACTTCCGAATCCTCGGAGACATCCGACTCTGAGTCAGACTCTAAAGACACCTCAGGTATTACAGGTATTATTCCTTCTTTTCCATGTTCTTCAGTGCCCCGCCACCGCCGGCCCCCCGCCCCACACAGAGGACAACGAGAACTCCAAGTCCGACGAGAAGGGGAACCAGTCCGAGAACAGCGAAGACCCGGAGCCCGACCGGAAGAAGTCGGGCAACGCGTGTGACAACGACATGAACTGCAACGACGACGGCCACAGCTCCAGTAACCCGGACAGCCGCGACAGCGACGACAGCTTCGAGCACTCGGACTTTGAGAACCCCAAGGCGGGCGAGGACGGCTTCGGTGCTCTGGGCGCGATGCAGATCAAGGTGGAGCGCTACGTGGAGAGCGAGTCGGACCTGCGGCTGCAGAACTGCGAGTCACTCACGTCCGACAGCGCCAAGGACTCGGACAGCGCAGGCGAGGCGGGCGCGCAGGCCTCCAGCAAGCACCAGAAGCGCAAGAAAAGGCGGAAACGGCAAAAGGGCGGCAGCGCCAGCCGCCGGCGCCTGTCCAGCGCGTCGAGCCCAGGCGGCCTGGACGCGGGCCTGGTGGAGCCCCCGCGGCTGCTGTCCTCCCCCAACAGTGCCTCGGTGCTCAAGATCAAGACGGAGATCTCAGAACCCATCAATTTCGACAATGACAGCAGCATCTGGAACTACCCGCCCAACCGGGAGATCTCCAGGAACGAGTCCCCCTACAGCATGACCAAGCCCCCCAGCTCTGAGCACTTCCCGTCCCCGCAGGGCGGCGGCGGTGGGGGTGGCGGTGGCGGGGGGCTGCACGTGGCCATTCCCGACTCGGTCCTCACCCCGCCCGGCGCCGACGGCGCGGCCGCCCGCAAGACTCAGTTCGGCGCCTCGGCCACCGCGGCCCTGGCCCCCGTCGCCTCCGACCCGCTGTCACCCCCGCTCTCGGCGTCCCCGCGGGACAAGCACCCCGGGAACGGCGGCGGGGGCGGGGGCGGGGGCGGCGGCGCGGGGGGCGGCGGCCCCAGCGCGTCCAACTCCTTGCTGTACACTGGGGACCTGGAGGCGCTGCAGAGGTTGCAGGCGGGCAACGTCGTGCTCCCGCTGGTGCACAGGGTGACCGGGACCCTGGCCGCCACCAGCACGGCCGCGCAGAGGGTCTACACCACGGGCACCATCCGCTACGCGCCCGCCGAGGTGACCCTGGCCATGCAGAGCAACCTGCTGCCCAACGCGCACGCTGTTAACTTCGTGGACGTTAACAGCCCCGGCTTTGGCCTCGACCCCAAGACGCCCATGGAGATGCTCTACCACCACGTGCACCGGCTCAACATGTCAGGACCGTTCGGCGGCGCAGTGAGCGCAGCTAGCCTGACGCAGATGCCCGCCGGCAACGTGTTCACCACGGCCGAGGGACTCTTCTCCACGCTGCCCTTCCCCGTCTACAGCAACGGCATCCACGCGGCACAGACTCTGGAGCGCAAGGAGGACTGAGGCGCCGCCCGTCCTGGGCCCGGCCAGGCCCCGCTTGGAGGAGGCATCGTCGGCATTTTCGTTTAGACCTTTAATTCTAGCACTTTGAATTCGAGCAGGTCAGCGTCTTCTCTCGCCACGACGGTCCCCATTCCACCCCCTCTTTCTTTCACCTGACTTATTCTTTCGTGTAAAGATATGTTTATTTTTTGCCTTCAGAGGGTCAGACGACCAGTTGCCTGCCGTTTTGTCTTCTTCTAAGGTGTGTGTTGGGTTGTTTTGCTTTCCTTTGCATCTTTATTAAGATGTCTTTCATGTGTATATGCCTCTGCCATAGAATACTCAGTCTTGTGGTCAAGAGAGTTCTCAAGTGACAACCATTGGGGTTTCTTCATAAAGATCTTGATATGATCAAGATGGAAAGAGACAAGCATAAACAATGTGCCCTGTTTGACTAAGTCAAATGAAATAGGGTGGTTTTTGTTTCTGTTCCTAATTCCTTTAAAAAATAGGGGGAATAGTATTTTAGAATTTTATGCAGAATTTAATTCTCTTTTTACGGTTAAGATTTTAAGATTTTCTTACTTGCACATAAAAATAATTTGGGTTCTTAAACTTAATTTCTGGCCTGTGACTAGAATGTTTAAAAAAAAAAAAGTCGGACTAAATGTTAATTACTGAAACATTAACTTAATTTCTAAAACCATGGTGCTATCATTTATTAATCTGTAATGTCTTCATACAAAATGCAGCTCCTGGGCTGGGTTTTGGGGGAAAAAAAAAAAATGTGTTCTGTCCTGGTCTGGAGTCCGTTGCTGCAGTCTCCTTGGTTAGTTAAGACAAAGCCCTCATTAACGTTTGCTGCAGGACTTAAAATTTTTTACCTCCCAACTAACAAACATAGCCTCACATTAAATTTAATGGGTCAGTAAAGCCCCTTTTAAAGGGGCTGCTGGAAAACTCAATCAAACTGATTTGAGGAGCAGTTTAGGTACATACTGCCTTTTGTTTAGCTTTTTGTTTTCCTTACTCAGTCTAACTGAGGCTAATTTTGCAACTTCAATAACACTTCGGAGTAAAAGAAGGAAAATATTTAACATGTTTTTGGTTTTTTTCATTTCTTGCTTAAAACAAAAAGGAAGGTTGTATTTGGGGGGACTGGTTTGATTTGATGGAATTTCTTTCCCTTTGGTTCTTATTTCTGGGTTGAAACCAATAAGTTTTAAAACTAAAGAATGGGTTAATAAGCTTCAGACAGATAACTGCAACTGAAAACTGCACATTAAGTAAAAAAAAAAAAAAAGAAAAAAAAAAGAAAAAGAAAAAGAAAAAAAATCCTATTTTGTCTTTGTTGCCAGAAATCAGTGTGGTGTCAAACACTCCAAATGACTGTCAAGTATAAATTCTTCTTCCACTTCATTTTTGGCAGCTGTTTGTTAAGGCATCTAATAACAGATGTGAGAACTGTAATGTGTACAATGTGTATGTGTCCTTGGCTGTCAGTCCCATTGCAGTTTCAATGTGTGTTTCTATATGCAGTATATACTAAGCTAATGTAGTTGTTTTGTCCTTTGTCTTATCTGTGCTCTATCTCTAGTCCGGAGTGGTACAGTCCCATTCCTGCAGTCCTAGTGAATCAGTGATTCTTGGGGGTTAGTGGGTTTTGTGTGGTGGCCTTCCTCTGTAATGTCACCCTATGCTGCTTCTACTGTCTGTGAATCTTCCGTTTTACCTTTTAAAATTCCTGCTGTTGCTTTGCTGGTGTATATTCTCCCTACCTCTCCTCTCTTTCCCTCCCTTTCCCATCTCCCCCTCTCCCTCCTCTTCATTCCTTCCCCATCCCCAAAATCTCTTTCATTCTCAGAGATAAAAAGACTCTTAACTAGCTCAAGGTTAATGGAGCCATTTTTCCCACAACGGAATTCTGGGTATGACTCTGTCTTCTGGAGTGCAACACAAAGCACTGAAGAATAATGCTCAGATATATTAAATAAATTGATGCCATATAGCCTCAGTTGTTAACATTCCCAGAGTCCCTTGTGCTCTACCTATAAGCAGTGGGTGCTTTTCTTTGGTTTCCTTTCAGGTTGGCTGATGGAGCAATATATAAAGCAATTACCAGTGAGACAGAAAATTCTTTCAAAGGTCAACCAACATTTTTAAGAAACAAAATGGGAGGGGATAATGGAATCTAGAATTGTCATATATATTTGTTTACTTGTGCAATGCTAATATAGTAACTCGGCTGTCCTTTGAATATCACTGTGTTGAGTAGATTCCTCTAGGACCTTTGATTTCATGAGTTGGGCCCAAACCGTGGTGGAATAATAACAAAAAGAAGTTAAATGCCACAAATTTTAATAGTGAGCTTACTTGAAGGATTTAAGTAGGTTTAGGAGGTGAAGAAGGCCGATGGAGAAATTTACAGATTAATTTTGGAAGCTCTACTCTAGCTATCGAACAATCAAAGGAATGCACCTATCAGCTACAAAGAACAGCTAGACAGCTGTTTTTTTTCTTTTATAAATGTTTCTGTGTTGTGTCAAAATGATTTCTGGTGATTTAAACTAACAGATAATCACAGCTGCTGTCTAAATTCATAGTGTTGAAAATTACAAAATGAAAAAAAAAAAAAAAACACTTCATTACCTGTGAAGACTGTGTCTGTGTTTTTAACTATTTCTTGTACAAATATATGAAAACTTTTATGAGGAGACTGGTGCCAAGTAGCTGAATAATGGGGAAAGGGATATTCTGTTCGTAAAAATCTTAGCAGTGTTACCAACTCTACGATATATATATAAAAAAATAATTAAAACGTTACAAAGCGACAGCTATGGTACATTTGTTTTGTGTGAAGCTAACCGGACCTAACTTCCTGAGTGCCTGGCTTATTTTGAAACATTTTTTTTCATTGACCATTGATAATGCTGCAAATCAGAAATGTACATACTTCATTTACAACAGGGTTCTTTTTATACTTTTGTAGATTCTCATACATGTCACATACATGGTTGTCTTTATGTAACTTAATTTTTTCATCCGCAGGTGCCATTTTCATAATAAACTTCTCTTGGATTTGTTACTATCTGGCATCATTTCTTTTACATGTAACCA